CTCGGGGTAAGTGCTGATCTGGCTGCTTGGCTGGAGGGGGCGGTCACCAGGCCTGGCCCAGACAAGAACTCTCCTCAGTCTGCTGTGGACATGACAGGGGCTCTAGGCCTTGCTCTCCTCTGTGCATGGGGAGGAAGTGCACTCTGTGCCTTCCTCAGGGAGCGGTGGAGGCAGCCATCAGGGAGGAGTCGCAGACAGGCTCACGTTTCTCTCTGGGCTCAAGCCCCAGCCTCCAAGGCCCCTACTTACCAGCTCCCATGGGAAGCCCCAGCTTCAAGGCCCCATGGCGCAGGGCATAGGACAGAGCCTTGGACAGCTGCACGTCTCGGTCCTGAAAGAACCCAGCGGTGGCCCCTAGTCTCCATGGTGACCCTGCCCTACTGCCCATCCTGAACCCTCAATGACCCACTGCAGAGAGAGCCCAGAGAGAAAGGAGTGCCAGTGGTCTCCAGGAATAGTAGGACCCTTCAGCTCCGCCCCCCAGCAACTCCCAGGGAGCCTGGACTGGTGGGAGGGGGTGGGGAGGAGGCGCGCACCTGTTCTCGGGGTCTGGGAGCCCTTCTACCCCTGGACCCTGCTGCTTCCTGCCTCCCTCCTCCAGAGAAGTTCATGGTTAAGACCTGTGGGGGGCAGTGACGAGGGGGGACTGCTTTAAGGCCCCTTCCACGTCCCCATCCCTCCCAGAAAGTCACAAAGCCTCAGGAAGTGAGCGCTGGGTGGGAGTATACGGCTCATTAAGTTCACCACCCCCAAGTCCCTGCTGCAGAGAGGGAAACTAAGGCCCAGCAGGCCAGACTTGCCCAAGGTCACACGGTCAGCCAGGAGCGCAGGGAGGCCGAGCCCCGCACCCCAGATCGCTGGTGCGCCCCGCAGGGTGGTCCGGGAGGCAGGGCCGACGTGCCGACGGACCGGGCGGAAGCGTCGGGGCGGCGGGGACAAACCTCCAGGATCCTCGACCGCGGCGGACCCGCCAATGAAAAGCCGCGTGGAAAGGGGGCGGGCACTTCCGCTTCGGGGAAGGGGCGGAGCCTGAGGGACCCGGCGGCTGGTGAGCGCCCGCTGGAGGCTGGAGCTTCCGGGCCCTGGAAAGGGGTCCCCGCGCGCCCCGGGTCGGAGGCAGACCCCTGGGTTTGGGGGACATGGGCATTTGGGGCGCCTGAACCCAAGACCTCTGGATGGTAGGGATGCCCGGGCGTCCTGGATACCCTGCGGGACTCGGGGCTCCTGCGGGGAAGATGGCACGTTTTACTGCCCAAGGAGTGGTCAGGGGGGTGGAGAAGCGCTGCGGATACCCTCAGGAGGTCTGCGACAGAGGGGGCTAGCTGCGCAGCCCAGGAGTGGTAGTGGCCCCCCTGGATGACAGGCCTGGCCGTATCCTCCCCCAGAGCTGCCCCGTTCAGACCATGGATCCTGAGGTGACCTTGCTGCTGCAGTGCCCTGGCGGGGGCCTGCCCCAGGAGCAGATACAGGCCGAGCTGAGCCCCGCCCATGACCGTCGCCCACTGCCAGGTGGGGACGAGGCCATCACTGCCATCTGGGAGACCCGGCTAAAGGCCCAACCCTGGCTCTTCGACGCCCCCAAGTTCCGCCTGCACTCAGCCACCCTGGCGCCTATTGGCTCTCGGGGGCCACAGCTGCTCCTGCGCCTGGGCCTTACTTCCTACCGAGACTTCCTGGGCACCAACTGGTCCAGCTCAGCTGCCTGGCTGCGACAGCAGGGTGCCACCGACTGGGGTGACACGCAGGCCTATCTGGCGGACCCACTGGGGGTGGGCGCTGCACTAGCCACAGCCGATGACTTCCTTGTCTTCCTGCGCCGCTCCCGGCAGGTGGCTGAGGCCCCTGGGCTGGTGGACGTACCTGGTGGGCACCCTGAGCCTCAGGTGAGATTCCAGGCTGGGCACAAAGACCCAGACCACCCCTGCCCCCTGTGTATCTCCTTTGAAGCTGGACCTCTGGTTGTCTGTCAGGGAAAGGACACCAGACTCAGGATCACTAACTCTCTTACACTGTGCCACATCAGACCCTCAAGGCCAGCAGGTATAGGCTTGCTGGTCCTGAGATGGGGCAGGGGGGAGCAGGGGCTGAGCCTGACCTCTCACAGGCCCTGTGCCCTGGTGGCAGCCCCCAGCACCAGGACCTCGCTGGGCAGCTGGTGGTACATGAACTCTTTTCCAGTGTCCTTCAGGAGATCTGTGATGAGGTGAGTGAGGTTGACCTGGACAGGGTGGTAGAGGGACCTCCCCCCACCCCACCCTCCACCGCAGGTGAACCTGCCGCTGCTCACCCTGAGCCAGCCCCTGCTGTTGGGCATCGCCCGAAATGAGACCAGTGCTGGCCGAGCCAGTGCCGAGTTCTATGTCCAGTGAGTAGGCTCGGGTACATGATCCTGGGTCTACCCACTAAGCCACCCTTGTGTTCTTGTCCAGGTGCAGCCTGACTTCTGAGCAGGTGAGGAAGCACTACCTGAGTGGGGGACCCGAGGCCCACGAGTCTACAGGAATCTTCTTTGTGGAGACACAGGTGCAGAGTGACAAACCATCTTGCTTGGAGGCTTGAATGCCTGGGTCTCGTTGTCTCCCCACAGAACGTGCAGAGATTGCTCGAGACGGAGATGTGGGCTGAACTCTGCCCCTCGGCCAAAGGCGCCATCATCCTCTACAACCGGGTTCAGGGAAGTCCCACTGGAGCGGCCCTAGGGTCCCCAGCCCTACTCCCGCCGCTCTGAAAATAATAAACGACTTTATTCTTGGATTCCGTTGGCATCTGCTATTTCTGTAACAGAG